TAAACAAGGGTTATCAATCAATCATTTGTGGACTCGCGTATCTGCGCCTCCCTTTCTACAATCCCCCCTTACGCTCCCTTAGGTGAGGACCCCGCATTAATCATCCATATCCTCCCCTATCCTCCTCCGAGTGCTCGACTCCCCTGCAGCCCGGCAAGCTCCCAGAGGAAAGGGATCGCGTCTTTCTCATCTTTGTGTCCCCCAGCCTATCACAGGGTAGTGCAGGACAAACTTCCGGTAATGACAGCAGAAATGGGGTGCAGGCAGGATTAGGGAGGAAAACAGGAGCTACACAGATGGGAGACAGCGATTGAAGGGCCGATTTAACAGCCAGGTTGCCAGAGCCGACATACGTGTGGGGAGCCGAGAAATGGGCTGCAAGGGAAGGGTCGCAGCCCGCTCCGGACGGGCCCTACCTTAGGGTAGGTGTGCAAGGGGTAGGTCAACTGACAGGCCCGGTGGCAAGACGCCGTATCACCCAAGACCGAGTCAAATGCTTCAGCCGAAGCGGTCCCCGAACCTCCGGCCAAGGCCATGGTCAGCAGCAGCAGCGGCGGGAGCCCCAGTTGGGTCCTCACCCAGAGGCTCCCCTTCGGCGCCGCCATCTTGTTCCCCTCTGTCACAGCAGCTCAGCTTGTTGCTGTTTTCTCGGAAGGGTTTCCTCCTCCTCCTGGGGCCAGCCCCCTTCTCCGCCCCACCGACCGTTGCTTCCGCCTCCGCTGTCACTTCAGCTCCGCCCTCACCCGCCAGAAACTGCCGCCTCCTGCCTCACCTCTGGGACTACGAACTTCTTCTCCTAGGCTGGCGTGAGGAGGGGAATTCAACCATCGCAAGCGTTAGCGCGAAGCGGGGCCTCCTGACTTCTTCCCTTCGCGGGGCAGGCTGGGGCATGTAGTTCTCCGTAGGCGGGAGGCGCACGGTGCTGTCGGGAAAGTTGGTCTCGGAAAACTACAGCCGCCCTCAGCGCGCCTTCCGCCCGCATTTCTTCGCAGTGCATTCTGGGGAATGTGGTTCGCTGTGGCCCAGAGGCGCGAGGGCCGGCGGAGTTTCTTCAGAGGAACTACCGCCCTGGGAGGAAGCGTCTGTTTAGTTTCAACACAGACGACTGGGCTTGGGAGCCTACGAGGTTGCAGTCTGGAGGGCGCCAACAGCAGCTACCAGGGCTGCTTTTCCTGGTGGGTCTCACGTCAGACCGTTGTTGGGTGCCGGGTTTTAGAATCTGCCCTCTTTCTTGACCAGAACACGCTGCAAGCACGTCAAGGTAGTCGGAGTCCCCTAACAATGGATAAATTCGTCATTCGAACGCCTAGAATCCAGAATAGCCCTCAGAAGAAAGATTCTGGAGGAAAGGTTTACAAGCAGGCCACGATTGAATCTCTGAAGGTGAGAGGGGATCTGGGGCTAGAGGAAATGTGTCCATTTTCCAAATGACTTTTCTTTTTCCCAGAGAGTTGTGGTTGTAGAAGACATAAAAAGATGGAAAACTATGCTGGAGCTTCCTGATCAAACCAAAGAGAATCTTGTTGAAGCCTTACAAGAATTAAAGAAGAAAATACCCTCCAGGGAAGTGTTAAAATCAACAAGGATAGGTATATTCCTTCTTAATTTTATTTTTTAAGAACCTTTCCTTTGGTTTTTCTCTTCCTGTTCCAGGTCACACTGTGAACAAGATGCGTAAACACTCAGATTCAGAAGTGGCTTCTCTTGCCAGAGAAGTTTACACTGAGTGGAAAACTTTCACTGAAAAACATTCAAATAGACCTTCTATTGAAGTTAGAAGTGATCCCAAAACCGAGTCGTTGAGGAAAAATGCTCAGAAATTACTCTCAGAAGCCTTGGAATTAAAGGTAATGCCCTAAATATATACAACTGTTATGTAGGCTCTAATTTGATAATTTTGCTGTTTTTTAGATGGATCACCTACTGGTTGAAAATATTGAACGGGAAACGTTTCATCTCTGCTCCCGCCTCATTAATGGGCCGTACCGGCGGACGGTGAGAGCCCTGGTCTTCACATTAAAGCACCGAGCTGAAATCCGGGCTCAGGTGAAGAGCGGCTCGCTGCCAGTCGGCACGTTTGTACAGACCCACAAAAAGTGACCTGAGGACGGTTCCAGCCCTGGGCCAGGCAGAGAGGAAAATGGGCCTGTCTCTGCCGTTCAAAGACGCTTTTGAGTTTGGGTGATGGCTGATGCTGGCTGTGCTAGATTTTCCCATGGTGCCGTTCCTTTGCAGACAGAGGATTCGGAGAGCCCTAGGAGACAGGCCTGCAGGAATGTGCTTCATTAGCTGCAGTGCGCTGGTGCTGCCTAACAGAACGCACACTGGCTGTCACTAGGAAGCGCCATACGGTTGCTATCACCCAACATGGTGAAAGGGTGATGGATTTCACTGTGAATATGCCAAGGACACCTCTAAACTTCCCCCATGTCAGTCAGATGAAGTTACTACTATATTTCACCACCCTGCAGGTAACTGAAACTCAATTACCGCTGCCGCTCACTCGGTTCCATCCCCCTGAGTTTAGATAGCTCTGGTGCCTCTCAGAACTCCCCTGTCTGTTCTCTTTGCTCTATCCCAGGGGTGAGCCTGCGAGAGCCAGCCAACTACCCCTTCTTCCCAGAGCTCACTTATCTGAACGTTTCAGCTCTCCCTGGAAGACCTTCTGCGTTGGTCTCCAGAGCCCCCATGCTGAGGCTACTAATGAGGAACTGGCCCGAAGCCTCCCACACCTCAGGGTTTATTTGAATACGCTGGCGCTCTCAGTTTAGGGCTCTGTAGAAGATACATAATGAAATTTCTCTTGAAATGAATTACTGCAGTAGAAAAAAGTACATACATATATATGTTAAAATGAAATATCTCTACACAGGCCTGTTTTAACAATTACGTAAATAATACTTGTTTTTTTAAAAGTAATAGTAAGCTGGGAACTTTTTTTTCTAAAACAAAAGGTGGAGTTCGTTCACTGAAAAGTGTTTTGAGTTGAGAAGGGGTACAGTTGGTGAAATTTAAAAATGATGGAACAAGGATTTGAGGAATGTAGAAGACTCAAGGAAGTGGGGATTAGATTAGGGGAGACTGGAGCACGTTTGTAATCTGAAAGGAAAGAGCTGGTAGAAGGGGAGAGATTTAAAATCCAAAAAAAAGGAAGATGAGTTGAAAAGCAAGGGGAGAAGGGACGGGACTAACATTATTGCCTACCTTCTAAATACTAGGCACTTTTCCTAAGACAGTTTATTAACCTTTACCTGGATCTTTATATAGTTTTGTAAAAATATTGCTTACTTCTCTCACCCATTGTATTAAGTAGGTATTGTTGTTTTCATTTTTTAGATTTATTCGTTTATTTAGCAACCATTTCCTGAGCATCCATTCTGTGGGGTAGGTGTATACTGAGCAGTAGTTACAAATGGGAGCCTGAGGCTCACTGAACAGAAACATCACCTTCAATTTCCTACTGCTAGTAACTATTGGAGCTAGAATAATAATAATCGAGCGTTTACCCTGGGCCCAGCACTGTGGTAACCATTTTACAAAAAGAAAATACCCAGTTAAACATGAGAAAAGTGAGGCTCAGAAAGGTATAGTAACTTACTCAAGGTCACGCAGATAGTGAATGACAGATCTAAGATTCAAAATCCGGGTCTATTTGATTGTATATGGTTGCCTTGGATGATTTCATCTACTCTCATGTTTTCAAGCATCATTTACATGCTGATGACATTCCAGTTTGTATCGTCAGCCCAGACCTGTCCCCTGACTTTCAGATGATATTTCCTAGATGCCCCATAGACATCTCAGATATAACATGTCTTCTTTCCATTGGCAGTACCAGCAAGCCAGACACTCCAGCTAGGAACTCAAGGAGTCAGCCTAGACCCCACATCTCCCACCCTCAGCCAACCAAGTCCTGGTGGTTTGATTAGGTTGGTGCAAAAGTAATTGTGGTTTTTGCCATTACTTCTAATATATTACTTCTTTGCATTTGCTGTTCCAGTTGCAATGCTCTTTCCCCAGACATCTGCATGTTCTTGTCCTCACTTGCTTTAGGTCTCTCTTTCCCTTATCAAAAAGGCTTTTGCTGACTATCCTAAATACAATAGCACTCCCTCCCAACTATTCTTTAATGCTGTACCTAGCTTTATTTTTCTTCAGAATATTTATTACTCTTTAACATAGTTATTTCTTTATTGTCTATCTCCCCACTCCCAGAATGTAAGCTTCATGAAAGCAGAGTCTCTGTTCTGTTCCCTGTTATATCTCCAGCATCTGGAACAGAGCCTGGGACAAGCTAGGTCTCCATAACTATTTATTGGATAGTTGAGTGACTGGTTGTGGATGTACAGTATAAGCATCTAATTCAATCAGGGAGTGCTTCCTGGAGGAGCTGATACCTGTGTTCAGTCTTAAAGGGCAGGAGTTTGGATAGGGGAATGTTAGTTAATAGAATGAAAATTTCAAAATTAAAGGGCAGGAGTAATTAATTGGGTGGTTGAGATGCATGCCTGGCAGAGCAAGCAGAGTATGGAAAAACCCAGAAGTGGAGATATCTGGAAGGTGATTGGTATGGCTGGAGTAGAGGACACTGGCAGGAGAGTAGCTGGAGATGAGGCAGGAGAGGAAGGCAAGGACCAGGATCAGGTTTGAAGGGTCTTGAGCATCAGGTGAAGGCGTTAGACTGATTTGAAGCAGGAACTGGTCACTTTTGTGTTAATAGGCTATGTGGAAGAGAAGCTGGGGTAGGGAGACAGGAAGTAGCAAGCTTCATGTTTAAAGAACCAAAGAGTTCTGCTAACTTAGGAACCCAGAGTAAGTTGAAAACAAATTGCTCTCTGGCTGAAAGCCTTCAGTGGTGATAGTTGGAAAGTAGAATGATTGCAGAGATGTGCTTTGGAGATTTGGAAAGCAGGCTGTGTTATTTGTGGCTGTTTTCTCCTTGATGCATGTGCAGAATTTCCATGAACGCTAATGGAGCTATTCTGAGCATTTGCTGAAGGGAAGGAAGCTTGCAGACATCCCTCCCAATCTTGCCCACACACTGAGAAGTAACTCGGAGCTACAGTCTGTTAAAAATGAAAAGGTTGAGGCCGGGTGCATTGGTTCATGCCTATAATCCCAGCGCTTTGGGAGGTCGAGGCAGGCAGATCACCTGAGGTCAGGAGTTTGAAACCAGCCTGGCCAACATGGCGAAACCCTGTCTGTACTAAAAATACAAAAATTAGCCAGATATGATGGCAGGCGCCTGTAATCCCAGCTACTTGGAAGGCTGAGGTATGAGAATCGCTTGAACCTGGGAGATGGAGGCTGCAGTAAGCCAAGATTGTACCACTGCACTCCAGCCTGGGCAACAGAGTGAGACTCTGTCTCAAAAAAAAAAAAAAAAAGAGAAAAAGAAAAAAGTTGCCCCTGAAATGGGGTGAGAGTAGTTCCTGAGACCTCTGAGTTACCTGTAAGTCAAGGTGTGAATATGTCTTATAAGCAAGTTCAGTTGCTAGGGGAAATGTGGGAAAGTAAATACCATTTGTGTCTGCTCTAATAGCTTATTGATGCTTTTCTTGTAGTGGTTAATTTGGAGGTCCTGGTTGGGCATGGTAGCTCACACCTATAATCCCAGCACTTTGGGAGGCTGAGGCAGGCGGATCACTTGAGGTCAGGAGTTTGAGACCAACCTGGCCAACATGGTGAAACCTTGCCTGTACTAAAAATACAAAAATTAGCCAGATCTGGTGGCAGGCACCTGTAATCCCAGCACTCGATAAGCTGAGGCAGGAGAATTGCTTGAACCCGGGAGGCGGAGGTTGCAGTGAGCTGAGATGGCGCCATTGCACTCCAGCCTGGGCGACAGAGCAAGACTCACCTCAGTCTCAAAGATAAAATAAAATAAAAATAAATAAATAAAAATTGGAGGTCTTGGTCCTCTGTGTAGGGACTCAGTCTCTGTATTTTCATTCATTCATTCAACAAACAAATATTGCCCATCTTCTGTGTGCCAAGGACTAGACTGGCACTGGGGACACAGCAATAAAGGAGAGATAATTTCCTCTGAGTCTGGTGAGGCAGATAGACACATAACTAAATAAATAGAGTATAGCATATTGGGTGATAACTATAGACATGAAAATATTGAGAAGATGGGGAAAGGAATGAATAACACCACTCAGAGGAAGAATCTTCACAGAGGAGTTCATGTTTGAACCAAAGCCAGAAGGATAGGTAGGAGTTCTTAGCAGAGGGCTCAGTCTATGTGAAAGCACAGAAGCGTGAGGTGTATGGCTAGTTTCAGTAAAGGCAAATAATATGAGGTGGCTGAAGCATAAGGTTCTTAGGAATGGTAGTGAGAAATTGGGCAAAAAAAGTAACCAAGGCCTTGGAGGCCTTATCAACGAGTTTGGACTTTGGCCTTCAGATAATGGGATACCATGGGAAGTTTTTGAGGAGGTGAGGGACCTAATCAGATGTGTGTTTTAAAAAGATTTAAAAAACAAAAACAAAAACAGATATTTTAAGAAAATTTTAAACATTCAAAAGAAACCCAACAATTTAAGGCAAAGGAAAGAAACACTTGAGATTCAGTCAATTAGAGGTTTTTTTTTTTTGACAAATGAAGTTTAAAGTTGCCCAAACAGATATCATTAGAGAATCCCAGGTTTGAAAAATGGCAGGAGACCCAGATAATGCATTTACTGTGTTCTGTGGTGAAGGAACAGGTAGCTGGCCTTTTTCATTTATAGAATATCAGGTTCTTAAACTTGTGCCTGTCAACCTTGGTTTTCTTTTGCTGTAGCCTCAGGCCTCAGAACCTTACTCTGAGATTGGTAATGTGTTTTGAATGTGTTTATCACAGCCAGATGGGGCAAAGGCTCAGTTTGTTACTGCCCATTATTGCAAGGGAAGGGAGTCCATCCAGAAAACAAAGCTTTGGGAGTTTCAGTTAGTTGGGTGACACTACCCTGGTATCAAAGGAAAGATGGTTTGATTGGATGACATTGTATTTTCTTTAAATCAATCAAAATGATACAATTACTGTCAGGGATGGACTTACTCATAACCTGGGGAGGTTGGTTTCAAGATCCAAGAAGATCAAGACATCCAATCAAATGCTGGTTTTTAATGTTGATAAAATCATTCTTTCAATACATATTTGTTGAGTTCTTACGTGTCAGGTATTAGGGTCACAGGGATAGAGAAGACATAATCTTTGGCCTCAAGAAGCTTACAGTCTAGTGAAGACTGTAAACAGACAATAAACAGACAATTTTTACTATTTATTTTTATTTTGGGAGGGGGTCAGGGTCTCACTCTGTCGCCCAGGGTGCAGTACAGTGGTGCAATTACAGCTCACTGCAGCTTTGACCTCCCAGGTTCAAGCAAGCCTCCTACCTCAAGCCTCCCAAGTGTCTGGGACCATAGGTATGTGCCATCATACCTGGCTGATTTTTTATTAGCCAGATTGTCACCATGTTGATCAGGCTTGTCTTGGACTCCTGGCCTCAAGTGAGCCTCCTGCCTTGGCCTTCCAAAGTGTTGGGATTACAGGCATGAGTCACTTTGCCTTGCCCAGACCATTTTTGAAAACACAAATGGGCAGGGTGCAGTGAGATTTTTAGGGGCCAATGGTCTGGGATGTGGCAGGGACATTCTCTTGAAAGTAAAAGACAATTATTGCATCTCACTCCAACCATTAAGAAGGAAGCACAATGCCTGGGAGCCCTCTTTAGGTTTTGGAGACAGCATATCCCACACCTAGGAATATGCTCCATCCATGTACCGGATGACACAGAAAGTTGTGTTTTGATTGGGGCCCAGAGCAGGAAAGGGCTCAGCAGAAGCTCCAGGCTACAACACAAGTGGCCATGCGGTGTGGGACAGATGAGCTGGCAGAGCCCAAAGTACCCGAGGTATCTGTGGTGGGAACAGATGCCTGTGAAGTTTATGACAAGACCCTACAGGAGAATCACAATGTAGACACCTGGGGTTCTGGAGCAGGGCCATGCCATCTGTAGCCAAGAATTTTATACTTCTTAAGAAACAACTCTTGATGCTACAGGGTTCTGGTAGAGACAGATCATCAGACCATGGATCATCAAGTTGACCATGTGACCAAAGCTGTTCATCATGAGCTGGATTCTGCCATATCCACCAAGTCATAAGGTCAGGCAAAGCCAGCAGCAATTCCTAAGATAGAAATAATACAACTGGGGTTGGGCATAGCAGGGCCAGAGGGCAGAAGATAGTTACGTGAGCAGGTGGCCCAGACATCTATGTCATCCACTACCTTTGCACCAGTACCTGCCTGTTCCTCATTTCACACCTTTGGCTGCCTGGGGAGCTCTTTATAATATCCAGCTGATAGAAGAGAAAAAAAGCCATGCCTTATCCTTAGATAGGTCAGCTCAGTGTGTGTGAGCAAGACAAAAAAAGACCGTGGCTGCACTGCAGCCCCACACAGGGGCATCCTTGAAAGACAGCAGAGTGGGGAGTCCTTCTAGTGGGCATAGGTTGTGCATCATGCACCTAGCCATCCACTGTATGTGGAAAGAGAAGGAGCCTGAGCTTAGACTATACATGGATCTCATGGGCAGTGGTGAATGGCTTGGCTGGTTGGTAAGGGGTCTGAAAGGAATAAGATTGGAAAATTGGAAACAAGGAGACCTGTGGTGGAGGCATGTAGTTGGACCTATAGGAGTGGGCACCAAGTGTGAAGATCATTGTATTCCATGTAAACACCCACCAGAGAGCACATACCATGGAGAAGCACTAAACAACAATGTACACACAGTTGACATCAACCAGTCTCTGAGGCCACCCCAGAGCTGACACAATGGGTGTATAAACAGCAACCATGGTGGTGTAGTAGTCCATTTTCACACTGCTATAAAGATACTACCTGAGACTGGGTAATTTAAGAAGGAAAGAGGTTTCATTGACTCAAATTTCTACATGGCTGGGGAGGCCTCAGGAAACTTACAATCATGGCAGAAGGCAAGGGGAAGCAGGCATCTTCTTCACAAGACAGCAGGGGAGAGAGAGAGTGCAAAGGGGGAACTGCCAAACACTTTGAAACCATCGGATCTCTTGAGAAGTCACTCACTATCATGACAACAGCATGGGGGAAACCGGCTCCGTGATCCAATCACTTCCCACCATGTCCCTCCCTCAACACGTGGGGATTATAATTCGAGTTAAGATTTGTGTGGAGACACAGAGCCAAACCATATCAGATGGTATGGCATGGCTCCCACTCACCAAGACTGATCTAGCTATTGCTGCTGCTGAGTGTTCGGCCTGCCAGTAACAGAGACCAACTCTGAACCTAGATATAGCTCCATCCCTTGAGAACAACCAGCAGCCACTTGGGAAGTTGGCTATATTAAACCCTGTCTACCCTGGAAAGAGCTGTGATTCATTTTCACTGGCATAGATGTATATTCCAGATACGAGTTCATCTTCACTGCTTGTAGAGCTTCATCCAGCACAACTCTCAAAGGGCTTATAGAATGTTTAATCTACTGGGATAGATTATGGGATCTATAGATTATGGGATAGTCATACAGGATCCCATATGATTCCACAGCAAAGGAGGTGCAGCAGTGGGCACATGGTGACAGGGTCCACTTGTCCTTTCATCTACTGCGCTATCCTGAAGCTGCCAGCTTGCAACTGTGTCGAAGGCACAGCTGGGGCACCAGCTCAGAAACCCTGAGAGAAGAGCTGCCATCCTCCAGGGTGCAGCACATGTTCGAAATCAAAGACCGTTACGTGATGCTTTGTCTCCAATAGGTAGAATACATGAGTCCAGGAACCAAGAAATGAAAGCAGGAGTGCTCTCACTCTTACCATCACTTCTAGTGACCCACTTGGAGTGCCTCCTGTTCTCATAGTTCTGGGCTCTGCAGGTTTAGAGGTTTTGAGTCACAAAGGAGGAACACTTCCACTAAAAGAAACATCAAGATTACTATGAACTATTAGCTGTGACTGCACCCGGGCACTTGAGCTCCTCATATCAGGAGACTACTAGGCAAGAACAGTCACCATTCTTTGAGGGATAATTAATCCTGATCATCAGGAGGAGGTACAGCTGCTGTTAAGCAATGGAGGGAAGGGAGGTATATCTTTGGTACTCAGTTGATTCACGTGGAGACTTCTTGGTATTCCTTTGCCCAATTTTTTTTTCTTTTTCTTTTTCAGAGGTGGAGTCTCTGTCACCCAGGCTGGAGTGCAGTGGCACCATCTCGGCTCACTGCAACCTCTGCCTCCTGGGTTCAAGCTATTCTCCTGCCTCAGCCTCCCGAGTAACTGGGATTACAGGCATGTGCCACCATGCCCAGCTGATTTTTGTATTTTTAGTAGAGATGGAGTTTCGCCATGTTGGCCAGACTAGTTTTGAACTTCTGGCCTCAAGCAGTCCACCTGCCTCAGCTTCCCAAAGTGCTGGGATTACAGGCGTGAGCCACTGCGCCTGGCCCCTTGCCCAATATTTATAAAATAATTATACAAGTGCCCAGACCGTGACCTGAGCAGGATATGCTGACTTCAGGCTCAGCCCCCTCAGGGCTGAGGGTCTAAATCATGCCTCCGTGGAAGTGACGGAGACCGGAACACGTGCTGGCTGAGGGTAAGGAGGATCTAGAATGGATAGTAGAAGAGGGAGATGATGAGTATCAGTTGTGGCCTCAAGACCAGTCAGTGATGGAGGTTGTAGTTTGTCCAACTTACTTTCCTAAGTTTCCCCCAGGAAAGGAGGTCCACCAGAACTTAAACCAAAAAGTAGAGCTGAGCAGCACAAATGTGGGCTGTAGTGGACACCATCCTGTGCTGCCCAGACCCCCCAGCCACCATGCTTCCTGGGCCTCTTCCCACAGCTACTGGGAGTGCTCTCAGCCAGCAGCCTTCAGCTGTCAGCCCCCTGGGAATTTTCCTCAATGGAAGAGTTACCTCACTGACATACCCCTTTCCCAGGCAGGTCAGTTCAAGGTTATGAAGGCCTGGCCCCACTGCCTCAACTTGACAACTTGGAAGGGCCATCTCAGCTTCAAGACCCTCCCATGAGACTGGCTGAGGTCTTCATACAGCATCGGAGCCCAATTTATCTCTCTGAGCAATCCTGCTTCCTTTCCTGCCCCCTTCCCAAGAGCAATCCCTGATAAACTTCCCGCATGCTAATCTCCATCTCAGAGTCTACTTTCCAAGGAAGTGGGCCTATAACATAGCTCTTCCAGTTTTTGTTAACAATTCTAGAACAGGGGTCAGCAAACTTTTTTTTTTTTTCGAGACGGAGTCTCACTCCGTCACCAGGCTGGAGTGCAGTGGCGCGATCTTGGCTCACTGCAACCTCTGCCTCCCGGGTTCAAGCGATTCTCCTGCCTCAGCCTCCCGAGTAGCTGGGACTACCATGCCACCACACCCAGCTAATTTTTTTATTTTTAGAGAGATTGGGTTTCACCATGTTGGCCAGGATGGTCTTGATCTCTTGACCTCGTGATCCGCGCTCCTCGGCCTCCCAAAGTGCTGGGATTATAGACATGAATCACCACACCCGGCCAGCAAACTTTTTTAAAGGAACAGATAGTAAATATTTTAAGCTTTGTGAGCCACATGGTCTCTGTCACAACTATTCAGCTCTGCTATTGTAATACAAAAGCAGCTGTGGACAGTATGTAAATGAATGAATGTGGCTGTGTTCCAATAAAACTTTATTTACAAAAACAGGTGGTGGGCTGCATTTGGTTCATGGGCCT